TGCACAGGTCTAGCTGTGTACTGAGTGGCCCCATAGTTCAGTTATACACCATCTCTTAGCAGGCTGGTTTCCCAAAACCCACATGTGCCTAGCATTTTATTTTGATCTAAGCACTTCTTCAGCCCCTTTGGTTGAGATTATATCCTGTCAGAGCAGCTTTCCCAGACACTGTCCCACAAACTGCCTCTTTCTTCTCTGGGAACATCATGCTTATTACTCTTGACACTCATAGAACACTTATTTAACATTTATGTAGCTTTCTTTTCATTATCTCAGTCTGATTCCTCAGCTATATTTTTGTATTAAGGAACTTCTAGACTGCCATTATGTAACAACAGCAGCTAGTATGTAATGAGTATATAAAGTACCCTCACCTAGACTATCTCGCTGTGGTCTTCTCTGGCCAATCACAATGCCTTACTCATAGAATAAACACTTAGAGATTAATTGATGCCATTATGCATTTATCATATATAGTGAGTAAAGTTACACTTCAGAGGTACGTTTTTTTCCTTTTTCTCTTTGCTGCTTTGGTAGTAAACTACAAAATAACCAAAGCCACAGTAGAGAGAGGAGAATTAACTAAATGCTCAAGAGAGTTACCAGCAACACTCATCACTATTAAACCATAAAAGATTATAGATATGGATCTGTGTGTGTATGTGTATTTTTTAATGGAGAAGACAATCAACTTCCCAAATCATTTCGCAAAATGACTTGTACTGATGAGGTCATGACCAGAGATAGAGCTGCGTGTGAGTAGATGAAAGTCCATTGGACTCTTAAGCCATTTCTAGATCCAAACTTGCCCTTTTACACTGAGTGCTGGAACAACGCTCTCACAGCTCTGCTTTCTGTTTCAATCAGGACCCAAGTAAGGATTTGAAAAAACGATGTTTAGTAACAAAAATGACTCATAATGGTTACCTGTATTATCAACCATGAAAAACAATATCTTAAAACCAACCAAGATTTGTAAGAAAGGCAGGACTCGCTTAAAATCTAAACACCACCATCATCACCCCTCACTTCCTGCACTTGAGTCCTCAGTCTTTGACTTCTCCCCCAAGGTCCTTAACGATGATTCTGAGGCTGCCTGACCTTGTGTAGTATCTCAGGTATTGCTCAAGATTAATGAAGTTAGCCAAAGATGATCTCGAACTCCCGACCTCAGGTGATACACCCGCCTTGGCCTCCCAAGGTGCTGGGATTACAGACGTGAGCCACCATGCCCTGCCAAAGTTAGCCAAAGAAACCAATGTAAATAATTTTTAAGATTCAAGTCAGTGGCTTAGTAGCTGAAAAAATGTATACATTGCTGGGAGCTAAGGACTGCCAAGATAGTCTTGCCTCTGCCATTCCCCTTCAGGAAGTGGGAGACAGTAGGACAGAGCAATCCTAATGCCAGGATGAAGAGCACTAGTTGCAACCCTGAAATCTCACCTTTGCTGGGGAGATGTCTCTTTAACAGCCAACCAGTCATTTGGTGCATTTGCCAAGTGGGAGGGGTATGGCTTCTATCAGCCCAGCTCCTGAGATTAATTGTCTTATCTCCATTCCCTTCCTCTCCAATCTGCCTTCAGAGCGTGGAGCTGCCCGTTTGTCCCCTCACTGCCTTCTCTCTTTCCCCAGGAAACCTTCCCATGGCTGCAGAGCTGCCTCTAAAGCAAGACTAGAGGCAAAGCCAGCCAACAGCCCCTTCCCCTCCCATCCCAGCTTGGCCCACATCACCCAGTTCCGAATGATGGTGTCTCTGGGACATTTAGCCAAAGGAGCCAGCCTGGACGATCTCATTGACAGCTGCATTCAATCTTTTGGTAAGTTGGCTAACTGCCCACAGGCATAAAAACCTAACTCAGGTGCTGCTCTTTATATTTTCAGATGCAGATGGAAACCTGTGTCGAAGTAACCAACTGTTGCAAGTCATGCTGACCATGCACCGAATTGTCATCTCCTCTGCAGAACTGCTCCAAAAAGTTATCACCCTATATCCTTTAACATAGTGACTGGCAATCCCAAGAGGTCTCCATTTCCCTTAACCACAGCCCTACCTATAAGGATGCTTTGGCAAAGAATTCACCAGGACTTTGCCTGAAGATCTGTTATTTTGTAAGGTAATGTTTCTTTATGTATTTCAAGACTTTGTTTGGATTGTGTTTTTTAACCCCCTCCTTGTAGGTATTGGATAACAGAATTCTGGGTCATGTTTAAAATGGACGCCAGCTTGACAGACACTATGGAGGAGTTTCAGGAACTGGTGAAAGCTAAGGGTGAGGAGTTACATTGCCGCCTGATTGACACAACTCAAATGTGAGTGTCAAGGTCTTGACTCATCTTTCGAATGTCTTCTCCCTTTCACATTTACCCACAAAAGCAATGCCCGTGACTGGTCCAGGAAACTTACTCAAAGGATAAAATCAAATACCAGCAAGAAACGGAAAGTCTCCCTGCTCTTTGACCATCTGGAACCAGAAGAGCTATCCGAGCACCTCACCTACCTTGAGTTCAAGTCTTTCCGGAGGATATCGGTATGTATGCAAGGGGCAGGAGAAAAATCTTCTTTTTTTGTTGTTGTTGTTTCTTTTCCTGCAGTTCTCTGATTATCAGAATTACCTTGTAAATAGCTGTGTGAAGGAAAACCCCACCATGGAGCGATCTATTGCTCTGTGCAACGGCATCTCCCAGTGGGTACAACTGATGGTTCTCAGCCGCCCCACGCCGCAGCTCCGAGCAGAAGTCTTCATCAAGTTCATCCAGGTGGCTCAGGTGAATAACTGGTTTAAGACATTTGGCTTGGGGACTCTGCTGTCATCTGTCTTCTGTGTCACAGAAGCTCCACCAACTACAGAACTTCAATACACTGATGGCTGTGATAGGTGGGCTGTGTCACAGCTCAATCTCGAGGCTCAAGGAGACAAGTTCGCATGTCCCACATGAAATCAATAAGGTCAGTGCTACTGTCTTCTCTGGGGCCCTTAGGGTACCTGTGATTGGTCTGTTCTGCTTTGTAGGTTCTCGGTGAGATGACTGAGCTGCTGTCCTCCTCCAGAAACTACGACAATTACCGGCGAGCCTATGGAGAGTGCACCGACTTCAAGATCCCCATTCTGGGTGTGCATCTCAAGGACCTCATCTCCCTGTATGAAGCCATGCCTGACTATCTGGAGGACGGGAAAGTGAACGTCCATAAGCTACTGGCCCTATACAATCATATCAGTGAATTGGTCCAGCTGCAAGAGGTGGCCCCACCCTTGGAGGCTAACAAGGACTTGGTACACTTGCTGACGGTGAGGCTCACACTGGAGGACAATTACTAAGCAGCAATGAACCCTGTTCTGCTTTGATCTGCAGTTATCCCTGGATCTTTACTACACTGAGGATGAAATCTATGAGCTTTCCTATGCCCGGGAACCAAGGAACCACAGAGCTCCAGTGAGTTTTTCATATTAAGACTCCACATGTAATCATGAGGATTTCTCTAAATATTTCATTTTAGCCACTAACACCTTCAAAGCCACCAGTAGTAGTGGACTGGGCTTCTGGAGTGTCTCCCAAACCTGATCCAAAAACCATTAGCAAACACGTCCAGAGGATGGTGGATGTAAGTACAGCTGTGTTCAGCACACAAAAACTTAGTAATCACCAAAAAAACTCCTTTTTCACAGTCTGTCTTCAAGAACTATGATCACGACCAGGATGGATACATTTCTCAGGAAGAATTTGAAAAGATTGCTGCGAGTTTTCCATTTTCCTTCTGTGTGATGGACAAAGACAGGTGAGGGTTTGTACTTAGGAATATGTGGTTATCTCACATCCTTGCCTTGGTCATCTGCCGGCAGGGAAGGCCTCATCAGCAGGGATGAGATCACAGCCTACTTCATGAGAGCCAGCTCAATCTATTCCAAGCTGGGCCTGGGCTTTCCTCACAACTTCCAAGAGACCACCTACCTGAAGCCCACTTTTTGTGACAACTGTGCTGGATTTGTAAGTTGTTCTTAGGGTGCTCCAGGGCTGAAACATGTGGTGCATTCTGTCTCTTGTTTCATAGCTCTGGGGAGTGATCAAACAAGGATATCGATGTAAAGGTAAGACTCAATATTGTTGACATATTCCTGGTAGACTTCTTGACCCAGGATGTCTTGTCCACAGACTGCGGGATGAACTGTCACAAACAATGCAAAGATCTGGTTGTGTTTGAGTGTAAGAAGCGAGCCAAGAACCCAGTAGCTCCCACAGAGAACAACACTTCTGTGGGGCCAGTGTCCAACCTTTGCTCATTGGGAGCCAAAGATCTGCTCCATGGTAAGTAGGCACTGGGAACATTCATCTTGGAAAGAGTACTAGCATGTCCTGTATCTTCCTACAGCACCTGAGGAAGGACCTTTTACATTCCCTAATGGGGAGGCTGTGGAACATGGTGAGGAGAGTAAGGATCGGACCATCATGCTGATGGGAGTGTCCTCACAGAAGATTTCTCTTCGGCTGAAGAGGGCTGTTGCCCACAAGGCCACCCAGACTGAATCACAGCCTTGGATTGGCAGTGAGGGCCCTTCAGGTCCCTTTGTGCTGTCTTCCCCAAGGAAGACAGCCCAGGATACTCTATATGTGCTTCCCAGTCCCACCTCTCCATGTCCTAGCCCAGTCTTGGTCAGAAAGCGGGCTTTTGTCAAGTGGGAGAATAAAGACTCCCTCATAAAATCAAAGGAGGAGCTCCGTCACCTCAGACTGCCTACCTACCAAGAACTGGAACAGGTACCTTCCTTTTCATTTTCCTTTTTTTCAGATATTAACATACCTCATTCTCCTTTCCCTTTAGGAAATAAATACTCTGAAAGCAGATAATGATGCCCTAAAGATCCAACTGAAATATGCACAGAAGAAAATAGAATCCCTCCAGCTTGAAAAAAGCAATCATGTCTTAGCTCAAATGGAGCAGGGTGACTGTTCTTAGCCCAGAAACTAAGTAGCACAATCTGTAGATGAGTATAGTGATCTCATTTCCTAAACTGTAATGCACAGACCTGAGGAACTTTACACTGACCAGCTTTAAAACAGTACTTTAAAAGGAAAAGCCTGTTACTGTTTATTTACCTAAAAGATTCCTAATGTGCAGCACTGTTTTCTCTTTCAGTTAGTTGACTCAAAGGGGGAAAACTAAAGAATGCAAAACTTTTGCTATTCATACCACTGATGTTCATCAAAAGTATGCGATCTAAAACATGACTATCATTTCCTGACAATGGGGCATCTCGGTGGCCTGCCTGGCTGATTCTTCCTTAAAACTAAAATCTCTGGAAAATGGATTTGCTTCTTACCCTGTGTTTTCTGCAAACTGACTTACTTTGTTCCAGCCAAAGCTTGCTAATAATAGAAAACTACCCATATTCCAAAAGTAGATTTCCTCTGTATCCCAGCATACTTTGTGAACCTGGCTCCTTCTTCACTACCTCAGATCTAATCAATTAGTCCATGTACCCTCCTTCCTCACTACAGTCATAACACATGAGCATATCTACCTAGAAGCCAATTTCTACTGATGTAGCCACAACTTTTTAGAGGCCTATTAAACATGACGTTATCCAATTGCAGGTCAACTTATAGTTGTAGCCTTACAACTTACAGGCATCAGAAAATAAGTAATCAAATTAGGTACCTGGAAACATAGCTATTACCATCTCATATTACTGTCTAATTAAAATAAACATAACGCAAACATGTTTGTCCTTATATATTCTACAGTGGATAGAATTAGGAATTGATGGCTTAAAAAAAAAAGTCTATGAAGAGTCTGTTTAACTCTTCATGTTCCATCTTTCTCTTCTGAAGTAAACTATTTTGAAAGTTCTCTTTTTGAAATGAATTTGTGCTTAACTGTCTTCACTATTAATACTATTTAGAAATAAGCTAATTGGATCAGTGGCTTAAATAATAGCTGACTGTGTGTACATATGTATATAATATGTATATACAATATCAGGCATGCATGTGGCTTGGAATTTTGTTTCCTCCATAAAATGTGGAAGTGAATTAAACAAGTTTTAGTCATTTATACAAAGTCACAAATATAAAGTTCAGTTTGTCACAAGATTAAATTGCTCACAAGGTAAAATTGTATTGTTTGGCAAAATCACAAGTAACAATCCTGTGAGTTTTCTATTATGAAGGTTAATAATAAATGGGCTCATTTAGTTGCCTGGGCACCTATTCACAAATTCATTTGTCAGCCTCTTTTTAGTTCTCTTAAAAAAAAAAAAATCATATGATCATTTTCCTTTTTGGGGGTACTTAGCTTCCATGCCTATAAAGTCTGGTACCAGACTGACTTGAAATTCATAAACAAGTTGTCCAATTGCCAAGAATATGTTAACAATTAAAAGTTCCAAACTAAAGCCAATAGCACCAAGTCTTCATAAGAATACAAAGTATACATACAGTATTGCTTACCTGGAGGATTCAGATCATTTAGGAATTCTCTTTGATGAAAGATCAGTTCCCATTTGAGTTCCTCCTTGCACTGAGTTTTAGTGATATAGAACTAGCTTGTAGTTAGTGTTTCATTACATTATAAAGAATAGTTTTACACACGTATTTACCGTTTTCCAAATTTAAACTCAGAAATACCCAAAGCAGGCCTGCTTAAGCCCACTACCTGGCATATAAACTTATAGTAACACTTTGTTACTTTCTTTTTAATAGGACAAGCATGAGTTAGGACAAACTCTAAAAATTCATATTCTTCACTATTCTTGTTTTCCTTTGATTGATATAGACCAAAGATGGTGTACTCTAATTTTTTAAAACAGTAATGGAACACAATTTTTTTCATTCTTCCTCCTCTCCATTCGAAGTAAAGATCCCCAGTTAGTTTTTATATAAATAATCTATAGGGATTCAAAAGGTGTCACAGTCCACTTAATTAGTCAAATTAGCAATGGCTAAACAGTATCAAGTACTGCAGAATTTATCACTGAAATGGATAAGAGGAAATAGTTTAGTCACAGGTTTTTACAGTCCAGCAAGGGCCAAAGAGGTATAGTATACAAGTTAATAGTATTTGTGTTGAGCAACATGGGGCTAGTGGGATCACAGAAATCTGGAAAAAAAAAAAAAAGGCTTTGGCTTATCAAGCCTAGTGTAAATTTCTGCATCTCACACGACTTTAGTTTGGCCAGGTATTTATCTGCCAAAACAAGGACAAATCTTGTTGTATTAACAGCAGGGTCACTTCTCATTTTCTTTGCTGACTTACCTTTTTACTGACCGTTGTGAATTTCTGTCTCAAAATGTATAATATAGAAATGCAAGAAAAAAACAAATGTACAGATTGTAAAGTTTTTTGATACCTAATGTAAGTTTTCTTTGTGTAATATTTATATGATAAAAGACATTAGGATCCCTACAACACAAATGTCTTGTGTTTCTTCTGCTTCGTGA